TTGTTTTGTTTTTGAGACAAAGCCTCACTCTGTAGCCCAGACTGGAGTCCAGTGGCGGGATGTCAGCTCACTGCAGCCTCGACGTCCCGGGTTCCAGTGATTCTCCAGCCTCAGCCTCCCAAGTAGTGGAGACCACAGATCCGTGCCACCACACCCAGCTATTTTTGTTGTATCTTTTGTACATTTTTTGTATATTTTGTATATATTTTTTGTATGTATATTTTGTATATTTTTTGTGTATATATATATATATATATATATATATTTTTTTTTTTTTTTTTTTTTTTTTTTTTTTTGTAGAGGTGGGGTCTCCCTATGTTGCCCCTCGCTATGGTCTTTTCAATTCTTTGGATCAAAACCAGGCTTTGTTCTCATTCATGTGTCTTTGGCACCCATCCCTGCCTCCATCCCTTGCCATTTCTTGAGATTCTTCTGTTTAGCAGAGATCACTCGGCCAGACACGCATCGGCAGCAGCCTGGGAATGAAGCCAGCCTGCCTGGGGCGGCCCCCGCCGCGCTCCCCCGGGACTCCGGGCTGCTGTGAGGAAAGCAGCAACTCGTGGGGTCCTGGTGAAGAGAAAACGACCTGGACCCTGCAAAGCGACCCAGAACAAAGGGAGCCCGCCACCCACGTTATGAAGACAAAACACGTGGGTAACACGGCCCAGGCGGGTGGCAGGCGTGGCGGAAACCTCTCTGAGGCTGGCGAGGACTACTGAGTGTGGAGGGGGTCCCTGAGGAAGGGAGTCCCCGAGGGAGGATGGGCCTCCGAGGGGGCCAGGCCGACGTCCCGGGAAGGCGACCCGCGGCTCGGGGAAGCCAAGTTCTGGGTCGTCCTCTGACTTCGGCTTTTTTGCGGTCTGCCGCGCTCATCCCCGCGCCCGCCACCCCGCGAGCTTACCCGAGCCTCTCAGTCAGCAGAGCGCCCGCTGAGTGGCCGCGCCCGCGCGCAAGACACAGGGGAGGGGCGGGGCGGGGCGGCGCGCACTACGCGAGGGACGCAGCTGCGCACGCGGCTCCGCGCATGTGCGGTGAGGCTCGCGGCCGGAGTGCGGCGCTGGGCGGAAGCTACCATGGCGGCCGAGCGAAAGACAAGGTTGTCCAAGAATCTACTGCGCATGAAGGTGCGGGGACGCTGAGAGCGCCACTCCGGGCGGCCTCTTAAGTTTGTTCACTTGTTCCCTGAAGAAATACAGGTATTCATGCTAGTGAGAGACTGGCAGCAGGACTGTTATTTACTGCCATATTTTGAGTCAACTTTCTGCAGATTTGATAAGAGCAGCTCAAGAGTTTAGCAGCATTTCAGAGGAAAAATAAAAACGAAGAGCAGACTTATAGATGTACCTTTGCTTCTGCCTACATTTATCGGGCTCTTACTGTGCTTCAGTCATCATATTGGGACAGATGAAGGAGATGACCCAGACACCCAGTCCTTAAGGTCTCCAGAAAAGATAGATGCTCAGAAAGTTCAGATGTGGTGAGTCTATTGGAGGGAGCCATGGAAGCATTGTTTCTGACATTGATTTTGTTTGTTTTCACAGTTTATGCAAAGGGGACTGGACTCAGAAACCAAGAAACAACTAGAAGAAGAAGAAAAGAAAATCATTAGTGAAGAGCACTGGTACTTGGATTTGCCAGAGCTTAAAGAGAAAGAGTAGGTTTATTAAAATTGATACTGATGATGCTTGGAGAAATGCTATTTTTATTTTCCCATTTAGGAGTTTCATAATAGAAGAGCAGAGTTTCTTACTATGTGAAGATCTTCTCTATGGAAGAATGTCATTCAGAGGATTTAATCCTGAGGTTGAGGTATTAAATATAATTGCTTCAAATTAAAAATTAGCCTGAAGGTCAGCACTGGTGTATTTTTCAGAAATTGATGCTTCAGATGAATGCTAAGCACAAAGCAGAAGAAGTTGAAGATGAAACAGTAGAGCTTGATGTGTCAGATGAAGAGATGGCTAGAAGGTAACCGTGCTGCGCAGCAGCCTTCTAATCTGAATTAAACGTGTGCTGCCTGTCCTCTTGACAGATATGAGACCTTGGTGGGGACAATTGGGAAAAAGTTTGCCAGAAAGAGAGACCATGCCAATTATGAAGAAGATGAAAATGGAGACATAACACCAATTAAAGCAAAGAAGATGTTCTTAAAGCCCCAGGATTAAGATGGATGCCTTAAGCGATGGCCCAGGGGTGCTTGGTGGAAGTCAGCAGGGCATCTGGAGCTCATCCCAATGGTGTCTCTATAGTTATTAATACTGTAACGTTTACTTGTAAAGAGATTATCATTTTAGAAACATGCTGTTTTTGAAACAGATGTGTGATGGATGTTGTACATCCTTTGCTTCTTGGTATTCATTCAGAGTGGATTTTTAGCCCCTGATCTACAAATGTACATTGTTACAGGGCTGCTTCCTAAAGATTTTTTTTACCTCAGGTTTCTCTTAATATAGTTCTCCAGTCACTGACCTTGAATTGACTTACATAAACTACTGCCAATGTTTAAATTGCCCTTATGTTTATATTTATTATGTCAAGCCAATTCGTACATACAATTTGGAATCAAATGTCATAAGAATTTATTATATAAATTTATCAAGAATAAAAATGCCTCTCCAGCCTTAAGTATTTACATGCTCCCAGGTCATTGTCAGTTTATGGTATTATGTTGTTTTATTTAAAGCATTGAATTGATAGAAAAATTTGCTCTGTAATAAAAATCTACTTTCACATACTTTTTATATTTTCTTGTACTTTCAAATAACA